TTTTTGAGACGGAATCTCACTGTCGCCCATGCTGGAGTGCAGTGGCGTGATCTTGGCTCACTGCAACCTCCGCCTTCCGGGTTCAAGTGATTCTCCTGCCTCAGCCTCCCAAGTAGCTGGGATTACAGGCGCGCACCACCACACCCGGCTAATTTTGTATTTTTAGTAGAGACGGGGTTTCACCATTTTGGCCAGGCTGGTCCTGAACTCCTGACCTCCGGTGATCTGCTTGCCTTGGTCTCCCAAAGTGCTGGAATTACAGGCGTGAGCCACCGCTCCCGGACTAAAATTTTTTTTAAGGCTCAACTTTTGCTTCCTGCAGAATTAATTTTCTCGTTTATTAAACTGTTTATTATGAAAACCTTCAACATACAATAACGTCATTCCATTATTTCTTGACTGGGAATTCCATCAGGGCAGAGGCCTTTGATTTTTCACCGGCTGCCAGGACCTCAGCAACCCCAGGGAATGTTTCCAAAGAATCAATTAATGGCACGAGGGCTTCTCCGGGGCCTGCCTCAGGTCCCCTCGCGGTGCTCAGCACAGTCCTGGGAGCCGTTTGCCGACTCAAGGCGCCTGTCCTGGTTTCTCCCGCCAGGCCCGGCCTTCCCCCGTACACTCACGCGGCAACCCCCAGGCGCGGGTTTGGACAGGGCTTCCAGAATGGGAGGAGCCCTGACTTCCAATTGTACAAAGTTTTCCTGGGAGCCCGCCGGTCCCAGCCCCACCCGGGCCAGAGACCGCCTTACAGACTAGGCCTCTCTGCCGCCGGCGCCGCTCGCGCGCGTTCTCCTCTCTTCAGCCCTCCCTCTTCTTCCCAACCCCCTCTCCCGCCACGGGCTGTGGCGGTTGGTCGTCCCTTTCCCACCCCCTCAGCTAACGAGCGGGCTCTAGGCCCTCTGGGATTGGCTGTGCCTGAGCACATCTTCCCTCAGCGTTTCTGATTGGTCGCTGGACGCGCGGGATGCGAGTCCCCATTGGCTAGGCCAGGGCGCCTGCGCGGCGGGGTTCTCGGTCGCCAGCCATTCCTGAGGAGGACTGCCGGTCGTTCGGACGTCTTGCCTGTCGCTGGAGGAGAGGTCCGGGCTCTCCAGGAAGGTGGCTGCGGCGACAAAATGAAGATATTCGTGGGCAACGTCGACGGGGCGGATACGACTCCGGAGGAGCTGGCAGCCCTCTTTGCGCCCTACGGCACGGTCATGAGCTGCGCCGTCATGAAACAGTTCGCCTTCGTGCACATGCGCGAGAACGCGGGCGCGCTGCGCGCCATCGAAGCCCTGCACGGCCACGAGCTGCGGCCGGGGCGCGCGCTCGTGGTGGAGATGTCGCGCCCAAGGCCTCTTAATACTTGGAAGATTTTCGTGGGCAATGTGTCGGCTGCATGCACGAGCCAGGAACTGCGCAGCCTCTTCGAGCGCCGCGGACGCGTCATCGAGTGTGACGTGGTGAAAGGTAACGCGGAGGCGCGCTCGGGGGCGGGGGCGAATTGCTAACCCTCTGTCTGCTGCTTTATCAGACTACGCGTTTGTTCACATGGAGAAGGAAGCAGATGCCAAAGCCGCAATCGCGCAGCTCAACGGCAAAGAAGTGAAGGGCAAGCGCATCAACGTGGAACTCTCCACCAAGGGTCAGAAGAAGGGGCCTGGCCTGGCTGTCCAGTCTGGGGACAAGACCAAGAAACCAGGGGCTGGGGATACGGCCTTCCCTGGAACTGGTGGCTTCTCTGCCACCTTCGACTACCAGCAGGCTTTTGGCAACAGCACTGGTGGCTTTGATGGGCAAGCCCGTCAGCCCACACCACCCTTCTTTGGTCGCGACCGCAGCCCTCTGCGCCGTTCACCTCCCCGAGCCTCTTATGTGGCTCCTCTGACGGCCCAGCCAGCTACCTACCGGGCCCAGCCGTCCGTGTCACTGGGAGCTGCCTACAGGGCCCAGCCTTCTGCCTCTTTGGGTGTTGGCTATCGGACTCAGCCCATGACAGCCCAGGCAGCCTCTTACCGCGCTCAGCCCTCTGTCTCCCTTGGGGCACCATACAGGGGCCAGCTGGCTAGTCCTAGCTCCCAGTCTGCTGCAGCTTCTTCACTCGGCCCATATGGTGGAGCCCAGCCCTCAGCCTCGGCCCTTTCCTCCTATGGGGGTCAGGCAGCTGCAGCTTCTTCGCTCAACTCCTATGGGGCTCAGGGTTCCTCCCTTGCCTCCTATGGTAACCAGCCATCCTCTTACGGCGCCCAGGCTGCCTCTTCCTATGGGGTTCGTGCAGCTGCTTCTTCCTACAACACCCAGGGAGCAGCTTCCTCCTTAGGCTCCTACGGGGCTCAGGCAGCCTCCTATGGGGCCCAGTCTGCAGCCTCCTCACTAGCTTATGGAGCCCAGGCAGCTTCATATAATGCCCAGCCCTCGGCCTCTTACAATGCCCAGTCTGCCCCATATGCTGCACAGCAGGCTGCTTCCTACTCTTCCCAACCTGCTGCCTATGTGGCACAGCCAGCCACAGCTGCTGCCTATGCCAGCCAGCCAGCAGCCTACGCCGCACAAGCCACTACCCCAATGGCTGGCTCCTATGGGGCCCAGCCGGTTGTGCAGACCCAGCTGAATAGTTACGGGGCCCAAGCATCAATGGGCCTTTCAGGCTCCTATGGGGCTCAGTCGGCTGCTGCGGCCACTGGCTCCTATGGTGCCGCAGCAGCCTACGGGGCCCAACCTTCTGCCACCCTGGCAGCTCCTTACCGCACTCAGTCATCAGCCTCATTGGCTGCTTCCTATGCTGCCCAGCAGCATCCCCAGGCTGCTGCCTCCTACCGCGGCCAGCCAGGCAATGCCTACGATGGGGCAGGTCAGCCGTCTGCAGCCTACCTGTCCATGTCCCAGGGGGCCGTTGCCAACGCCAACAGCACCCCGCCGCCCTATGAGCGTACCCGCCTCTCCCCACCCCGGGCCAGCTACGACGATCCCTACAAAAAGGCTGTCGCCATGTCGAAAAGGTACTGTATGCCCCCCCGCCTCTGCCCCCAGCTCATTCACCAACTGTCTTCTTCTCTCGACTAGGTATGGTTCCGACCGGCGTTTAGCCGAGCTCTCTGATTACCGCCGTTTATCAGAGTCGCAGCTTTCGTTCCGCCGCTCGCCGACAAAGTCCTCGCTGGATTACCGTCGCCTGCCCGATGCCCATTCCGATTACGCACGCTATTCGGGCTCCTATAATGATTACCTGCGGGCGGCTCAGATGCACTCTGGCTACCAGCGCCGCATGTAGGGCCATCCTGGGATGGGGCACCACAGGGAGGGAGGGAGAAAAGAGGTGGGTAGGGTTACAGATCCAGGTTATAACTACTCTGGCCCATACCTTTCCTGGTTGTGGTTTTTCATGCCCTCTACCATGTGGGCCTTCCCCAGGAGATGATCCTGTTAAGTGTTCGGCAGTAACCTACTTTGTTCCTTCGCCTCAGCAGCAAATCTTGCTACTGGCTCTAGATCTGCGGTTTCCCCTCTACCCTGCCTCCCGTCTCCCCAGAATGGGAATTTCTTTTATGTTTTTATTTTTTTCCTGGCTCCCTTTTATTTTTGTGCGCGATATTTAAGGTCGTCTGGATGGGGAAGCAACCTGCAGCTGAGGTCGCCGGCGCCTTTTTCTTTTTAGATGGGAAGGAGGCCAGGAAAGGGTCAGCTTAACCATTTCCTATGTGCCAAGCTGTGCCAGCAGTCCAGGGTACCCTGACTGTCCCTCTGTAGACTGTTGAGACTGAGTTCCTGTTGGGACAGTCAGTTGGTATGTATCCAAGTCCCTGCTGACCACTAATGTTCTAGCTGATGGTGAGCGGCACAGTCCCACTTCCCCATCTCCCCAAGTAGGTGGTGTTAGAAAACCTTAATTTTTTTTCCCTTTTGTATGGACTACAAATAAAACTTGGGGCAATTTGCAGTTTGGAAACCTGGTTGTCATTGTCTTGATTGCATTCAGTGTCAAAGGAGCCAATTTGACATCCAGGAAGACATGATAGCTAAAGGGAAGGCAGTCAGAGAACCCAGGACTGGTGAGGAAAGGGGTTTGAATGTCGGAATTAGAAGGATTGCCCTGTGGCCCAGAAGGATTTAGCTCATCGTCGTCCTGCTAGCCTGCCATCTTTCAGACTTTCCAGGGCAGGTGGCCTGGTCCTCAGCCCTCAACTTGAGTTAGTCACACCAAAATGCAGTAAATGATGCCCATTTTCCTCTGCCTGTGCTTGACCATTTTCACTGACTTTTCTCCAGTTCAGGAATAACCTGTGTTCCAATGGGATGGTTCTGGGGTTTGGCCTCTTAGGAAGTGGGGAATGGGCTGCTGTGGTATTTACAGGCTAGTAGATCCTTTAGGCAGTAGGCTGGAATGAGTGCTGGGGCTGGGACCCAGAAAGGAACCAGTAGTGGAGTGGGGGTAATGGCGTTGCCTGATACTGCCCTATGGTTGGAATAAGGAAGGGCAGAGAAAACTTGAAGCAGGTATGGGGCATTCTGGCCATAGAGCTCGTATTTTGCCTGTTGAGCTGTACCATGGAGCATCCTCCTGTGTCCTGCCAACCCCTGCCATTATAGTCACCGGAGACTCCTTTACCTATCCCTATCTGTTAGGGTTTTCAGATGTCCTCTCGCTGGGTTTATATTTGAAGGTATAGAATCTGGGAAAGGGTGGGGTGCAAGCTAACCAAATAGGGATGCTAGGGTTGGGTGGGGAATTGAGGACTCTTCTGTGCTTTTATTGTAGGGCTGGGGATCGAGGATCTGGGCAAAAAATATGACATTTCCAACCAGGGACAAAATGGAGGCTTGGGCTTAGTGATGGGTAAATGGAAGACTGGTTGAGTGGGATGATAATGGGAGAACTTACTGATGCTCTTTTGGGAAAAGGTGCTTTAAAGACTCGATTTGGGAGCCTACTGGGGCAAGGCGACTGGGGAGGTGTACGTGTTAGTCAAGTGGAGGTCAGGTGGGTTATCTTCTGCCTCCTTCACTGGCTTCATGTGAACTTGCCTGTGACAGAATATCTTGCCCTAGATGTCCTCTTCCCTCTTGCCATCGTGCAAAAGCATTCGATCTTATGACCGTGAGTTCTTATTTGTGGATGCTAACTGGGGTAATCTCAGGGAGTACTGGGGCCATGGCTCTTTCCCTTGCTTCTCTTTCTGCTCACTGCTTTGCTTTCAGGTGCTTAGCTGCTCCTTTTTATTTCTTTGCAGGACTGGGAAAGCATGGGAGGAGGATTTTGATAAGTTTCTTGTTCTCTGCGTGGTGATGGGGTGGTCTGAGGGCCAAGTTAATAAGCCTACCTTTGGTTATTACCCTGGAAAATTGAGGGTTGATGGTAGGGTTATGATTGTGGCCTGTGTATTTGCAATTTTTCTTTGTCAGTGTGGCTTTCTGTCATCTTCCTTTTTCTCCAGTGAGGGTTCTGCCACTGTCTCAATCCCTTGGTTCCTGCAAAAAACAGCTAAATGTGCTCTCAGGGCCAGTGGTGATGTTCTGTGTTGCAGCCCCAGCTCTTGAAAGTGACCTGGCCCAGATGAGCTCTGCCTGCTTGTCATCTTTAGGTCCTGCTGCCCCTGCTGCCTCAGCCCTCAGGCTCCTAACTGCTCAAGCCAGAAGGAGCTACAAAGCCAAATCATTTGTCATTTTTCTCTGGCAGATTGTTTTAAAATCTCCCTCCCCTCTTTTATTTTAATTATGCCACCTGTGTTAATCCTATAGCCTGCTTCTTTGCTTTGTGGATTACTGATTTCAAGTTCTATAACTTGGGGAAAGTTAGGTTGAGTGAATGGGAGGACAGACACTGAATGTGTGTTTTGGAAAAATGGACTCTCTATCTTCAGATTATTCAGCTTCTCCACCTATCACCTCTACAACTTGGCCTTCATTGGAGAAGTTTTAGTTGGCTTATTCCTGGAACAAGACCACCTAGAGGCTTTTAGCCTTGTCAGCCTGCCCTCTTCTGAGGTTTGGACCTTGTTTTAAATTGTGTGCATGGTGGGCTTGAGACTCTCTTGTAATGGAGGTAATGGGACTATCACTGAGGGGTTCAGCCTATCCAGGTAGGCTACCGTTCTAGTCATACCCATCACTTAAATTCTGCCACAGTCTGCACAGACGGTTGGTCCTCCAGGCATATTGTCCTATTAAGCCAAATAGGTGGACATCATGGGATGGATGAGGTCATCATGAAAACAGATTTACTGGATTTATGGACCTAGTATATACTATGTAACAGATGGAAAACTGAATTTTACAATCTATAGGTACCTTTGAAAGGTCATAAAGGGTAAAAGTCTATAGTTTTCCAGAAAATAATTCTTAAAACTGGGTTTTATGTCTAGATTTAAATCATGTATCTGTCTGTAGTGCTTCAAATGTGGCCAGGTGTGGTAGCTCACACCTGTAATTCCCAGCGCTTTGGGAATTTGAGGCAAGAGGATTGCTAGAGGCCAGGATTTTGAGACCAGCTTCGGCAATACGGTGAGACCTTGTCTCTACCAAAAGAAAAGAAAAAAAAAAGCCAGCTGTGGTGGCATGCACCTGTAGTTCTA